TTCAAGGTCAATCCCAAATGCCTACTCCTTCATGCTGCCTTTCTTTCCTTATCCCCAAGACAGATATACACGGTTCTTTGATTCCCGGCAGTACTCTGCCACTTTTCACGTGGCACCTATCATGGTTTGTCTTTTATTGTCTGTTTTATCTTTGTTTTATTCCTTACTTCTTTGAAGGCAAAGGTATCTTCAACTCCCCTCTAACTCTGAAGCATCTTACCTGTGGGGCGTCTAATATTAGTTGAATCATGGGGATTTATGGAGATAATGTGATGCGCTGGTAAGCTAACAGAATTGGAAGCCAGTACAGCTGGGTGCCGGCTCTGCCGTTTATTAGCTGTGAGGTTTTGGGTAAGTCACTTAACTTCGCCTGTAAAATTAGTCCACTACGACCTGATGGAGAACCAAGGGAGATAACGTTAAAGCGCCCTGCAACTCTACAGGGAACTGAGCAATGTTAGTTATTTTCCTTACAGAGATCTGATGCACTCTTGCTACTGGAATCTTGACTTGCAGGACCATCCCTACTTCATTGCCTGGAGGTCGAACCCCAAGTTGCAGGGAACCCAAGCTACCAGGTCCCACTGCCCTTTTCCACTCCAGGGCCCTCTAACCGCTCTCCGCGTCGCAGGTGATCCTGCCTTGCTGCGGGGGAGTGGCCTAGAGTCTCACTCCCTCGGGAGGCCTCCCTCCTTCCACCCGCTTGAGGAGAGCCCTTCTCTTCCCTGTGACCCCGAAGACCGTGGCGCCGCCGCCTACGTGAGGCGTTTGGACCCTGCCCGGCCCCCGTAGCTCCCCTTCTCCAGCAGGTGGTTCTGGTCCTCTCCCCCAACTCGGGCGCTCACGTCACCGGCGAACCTCTAACCAGCGCCAGCGCCGCTACCAACCGCGAAAATAAACAAACCCCCGCGCTCGGCGGACGCGCCAGGCCCCGCCCCCGCCCCCGCCCCCGCCCCGAGGCTCTCACGCCGCCTCCTCCGCCCGGGCTTCCCTCCACCCTCCGCCCGCCCGCCTGCTCTCAGCCGCGCTCTCCCCGCCCCTCACCGCAGCCTGCAGCCGCGCTCACCTCCGCGGTCCGCCCCGGCGCCCCGGGACCCGTTAGTGCCCAGCCTGTGGGCCGACCGCGACCCCCGCCCGGCGCGAGCCTGCCCCCAGCTCTGCCGACACTTGACCCAGACCAGTCCCAACGCCCAGTGCGGCCGCCCGGGGAGCCGCGGGAGAGGCGGCGGCGGGGGGAGGAGGGAGAGGAGGGCCGAGCCGGCGGCACGGGAGGCCCGGTGAGTACGCGGAGGCGGGCCCGCCTCGCGGGAGCAACGACCTGACTCGTTTTCTCCCTTTCAGGTTTTGAAGCCGCTTCTCTGCCCGAGTTAGGTTTCGCCCAGCGCAATTTCTTTCTCTATGTACTTTGCGAATAAGTTTCGGAGCATCGGTTAACAGCCTATGGGTGAAATTTGGCTTTCATTCATGAATGAGGTATAGTGAATTACTTTTTGAATATAGTGCTCTTTTTTTTTTTTTTTTTGTATTTTTAATACAGACGGTGTTTCGCCTTGTTGGCCAGGCTGGTCTGGAACTCCTGACCTCGTGATCTGCCCACCTCTGCCTCCCAAAGTGCTGGGATTACAAGTGTGAGCCACCACACCTGGCCTGTGAACCCTAAACCCATCTGCCTACTCTTCTGCCTCCCCACAGAAATTATTCTTGACAGAAGTATTTTAAAAGAAAAATCTTTACGATGGCCTCAGCAGTACTTAGTTCTGTTCCCACCACCGCTTCTCGTTTTGCCCTGTTACAAGTGGATAGTGGCAGTGGCTCTGATTCTGAACCTGGAAAAGGTAAAGGTCGAAATACTGGAAAGTCTCAAACTTTAGGAAGCAAGTCAACTACAAATGAGAAAAAAAGAGAGAAAAGAAGAAAAAAGAAGGAACAGCAACAGAGTGAAGCAAATGAGGTAACACAATTATCTGTGTTGTCTGCTTTCCCTGAATTTAATATATTTTTTGTTTGTTTTATAGCTCAGGAATCTTGCTTTTAAGAAAATTCCCCAGAAATCCTCCCATGCTGTTTGTAACGCTCAACATGATCTTCCATTGTCAAACCCAGTACAGAAGGATTCACGAGAAGAAAATTGGCAAGAGTGGAGACAAAGAGATGAGCAGGTACAACTAAGTAAATAAAATTGCTTTGTTTTTGTCTGTTTATTGTGAAACTTTTTTTTTGTAGCTGACATCTGAAATGTTTGAAGCAGATCTTGAGAAGGCATTGTTACTAAGTAAACTAGAATATGAAGAGCACAAAAAGGTATTTACATACTTACTGATTTAGATATTTTATGAACTTAATTGTTGTTGGTAATTCTTTTTAGGAGTATGAAGATGCTGAAAATACTTCAACTCAGTCCAAAGTTATGAATAAAAAAGATAAAAGAAAGAATCATCAGGGAAAAGACAGACCTCTCACAGTATCACTAAAAGATTTTCATTCGGAAGGTAATGTATATACAATGCTATTATGCTAAAAGAAGTTTCATCTTTGTTTCTTTTTCATTTACAGATCACATTAGTAAAAAGACTGAGGTAAGTCTTATTGTAGCCATCTTGTAGAAAACAATGATAGTAAATCGTAATTCATTTTTGACAGGAATTGAGTTCTTCTCAGACTTTATCACATGATGGAGGATTCTTCAATAGACTGGAAGATGATGTTCATAAAATTCTTATTAGAGAAAAACGAAGAGAACAGCTTACAGAATATAATGGAACAGATAATTGTACAGCTCATGAACACAACCAGGCATGTAAAGTAGAAAATTCTCTTAAAATCACAAAGTCCTAAAGTGTTGTTTCTCTCTTTTCAGGAAGTGGTTCTGAAAGATGGAAGAATTGAAAGACTAAAGTTAGAGCTTGAAAGGAAAGATGCTGAAATCCAGAAGCTGAAAAATGTAATCACTCAATGGGAGGTTTGTGTCCATTTACTGTTGTTAAAGAAAATAAAAAACTAAATCTTTTTTCTTTGACTATTAGGCAAAGTATAAGGAAGTAAAGGCAAGAAATGCACAATTATTGAAAATGCTTCAGGAAGGTGAAAGTAAGTGGATTTTATGTTTTTGTAATTAAAAGAATCTATACTGCTGTTTTTCCTTTTTTGTCAGTGAAAGATAAGGCAGAAATACTTCTGCAAGTTGATGAATCACAAAGTATCAAGAATGAGCTCACTATTCAGGTAAGGAACTGTGGAGCATACATGACTGGTTTAATTCTTTTTCTTATTGAATATTTGGTTATAGGTGACTTCACTTCATGCTGCATTAGAACAAGAAAGATCTAAAGTGAAAGTATTACAAGCAGAGTTAGCCAAATACCAGGTATGCTTTTATAATTTATAAGTGTTTTTATCATAATTTTCCCTATTTTTTTTTTTTTTTACAGGGTGGCAGAAAAGGGAAAAGAAACTCTGAATCCGACCAGTGTAGGTGATTACATTAGCCTTTGAAGTCAACACAAAGTTTAAAACTTCCAGGATTTTGCAAAGTTGTATATATTTAATGCTGTGCAACTGCTAAACTATGCAGTTTTTCTTGAAGGAACTAAAAGCAACTAGCTCCCTAATGGTCTATAATTTTATTTCTTTTGGCTTAAAGTGAAAAAGAAGAAATAGAGAATTCCAGCAGAATTCAGTGGTTGTCTACTATCCATACTTCTTATCACTTTAGTTTTTCATCAGTCAATAAAATTAATTTACTCTTCCACTAATATGTTTGATTTGTTAAGTTTCAGAAAC